AGTAGGGAGGAGGGGTAGTAGTTTACTTTTCTTTTTTTGGGGGACGGAGTCTCCCTGTGTTGCCCAGGCTGGAGTGCAGTGGTGCAATTTTGGCTTACTGCAACCTCCGCCTCCCGGGTTCAAGCGATTCTCCTTCAAGCAATTCTCCTGCCTCGGCCTCCTGGGTAGCTGGGATTACAGGTGCCCACCACCACGCACAGCTAATTTCTGTACTTTTAGTAGAGACAGGGTTTCACCATGTTGGTCAGGCTGGTCTCGAACTCCTGACCGCAGGTGATCCACCTGCCTTGGCCTCCCAAAGTGCTGGGATTACAGGCATGAGCCACTGTTCCTGGCCCCAGTAGTTCACTTTTCAAGGACACTGGAGATGCCTGTGGGCATGGATGAGGAGAGGTCTTGTCTAGGAAGTTGGGAATACAAACAATGAGCTCAGGTGAGAAGGGACTGGAGTGTCCCCTCTCCCACCCCAATTTTAAGAACTCTGGAAAACACCAATATTTTAGAGGTAAGTTAGAGGAAACAAAGTAGAATGAATTCAGAGAAGGAAAACCTGGATAGTGTCATAGAAAATAAGTGATAATGCCCAATAGCGTCAAATGACTAAAGCTTGAGTTAGATGAGTCCGGAAATACCTCCAATGAGTTTGGCAACAAGGACACTTATGACAACAAGGCATTTTCCATGGGGGCGGAAGCTGCGATGAGGAGTGAACACAGATGAGCAAGTAGAGACAGTGTAGATTATCTTTTTCAAAAAACTTGGCTGTGAACGGAGGAAGTGAGATGGTATAATTGAGTGGAATGTAAGGAGATTTGCGCACGTATATAGCCGAGAGGAATGAGGAAGGGTTGAAGGGACAGGAGCAGAAATGCTCTCCGGCACTCGCCATTTTGCCAGCTTCTCCCCTACGTGACCTGAACTCAGTGGGCGCGGCCGGGCCTCGCGGAAACTACAACCCCCAGAAGGCCCCACGGCGTTGGGGGCGGAGCCGAGGCCTGACGCGCGCCCCAGCGGCGCGAGCGGAAGAGATAGAGCTTCGCGGAGACGGCGGAAGCGGAGAGCAACAGCGCGCCGGTAACAACCAGCCCCGTATCCCCTCCCTCTGTACCTCAAGCTAGGATTTTTAATCCCCACTTCTCCCTTCACAGCCCGGGACAAGACTTCCATTCCGTCGTTTGTTGCTGGTATTTTTTTTCCTCATGTGACGCGAGGGGCCGCCCCCTGCCTGGGGCGGAGGTTACTGGGAAGCTCCCGCCTTCTGACCCCTGCGGGCCCGCGGTTGAGAGGGACCCTCCCGGGGCTCTTTTGCACTCACTGGGGCTCGTGCTCGCTTTGGGCGCTCGCCCCAAATGATCCTGGCGGAAAGGACGTGCTTTTTCTGGGTTTCAACAGGTATTGAGCGGGGTCCCTGGTTACCCCCTCGGCCATGCTTGGCTGATTTCTATATTTTTTGTAGAGACGGAGTTTTGCCATGTTGTCCAGGCTGGTGTCGAAATCCTGAGCTCAAGTGGTCTGCCTGCCTCGGCTTCCCAAAGTGCTGGGATTACAGGTATGAGCCACCACGCCTGGCCTCTTTTTGTGTATAAAAATAACTTATTATTACTATTTTTCAGGTGAGGCTGCTGTCAGAAAGGAACTTTTACACAGTTTGCCTTCAGAGACAGTCTATCGGCATGTTGTAGAGTTTTATTACTAAGAAAATAAATGTTACTTACATGGTAAGTTGCCTTTACTTATGCATATTTTATAGAATTTTTCTGTGAATATTTATTGTATTCCCAGGGATAAAAGCAGCATATGAAAGATACTATCTGCCCTCAAGAAACTTGTAGAGTGTGAGATGGCATTCATAAATGAAACAGTTGAATAAGAATATAAAGGAGTATATAATGAGAGTGATATAACAACAATGAGATGTCTCAGTTTAAACACAACTCATTTAGGAGGGCGTTAGACATTATCAAGGAGGGCATTTCAGAAGTTGGAAGGAGCAGACAATGAGGCCATCCTGCCCAGAATGGAGACTTTGTGTCTGAGAATGATAGAAGTATTATTGAAATTGTAGATTGACACCAAATCATGGAAAATCTTAAATGCAAGGTAAGCCTAGTTTATATATTGTATGCTCTGGTATTTAATCATATAATTTCCTTGTTTTTTCCAGATGGTTTTACTCAGCATTTGGTGTGGTGGATCTTACATAAACCTTTAGAACTTACATTAGAGTGTTCAAGTCTTCTGAGACTCCAGAGTCACCTAAGGTAGTGACCATTGCCACTAACAGTTGTGACAATGTCTAATAATTAAATCATTCTTCTCTTGCAGATTGTGGTGGTGCCATGCAGCAAGAATCAGAGAGATGCAGAGTTAGAGCCAGAAGGCCTGACATGGCACTTTATGTACCTAAAGCTCGTAGGGGTGCAGTACTCCTTAAGACAGGTGATGAAGAAGAAAGCTGTGGTTCACCTAACTCTGTGGTGAAAGAAAAGCAAAAAGAAAGTTCTCTCTCCCAAAAAGAAGTCTTTAAAGACAAACCGGAGGCTCGAAGACTAAATATCAATCCTGATAGAAAGGAGCATAATTGTAGAGAAGAAAAGAAATCTTCAACAAAATTAAGAATGGACACATGCCTTCAAAAAACAAATAGAGTTTGTTCTAAGAGAGGAACCACTGAATCCAAAGAAGTATTATCCCAAGGACAACAGCAGGGAGCCCCAAATGCTGGGGTTATAACTAATGCACCTTTGCAGAGACATTTTAAACCAAAGAAGGTGGAGTGTTTGGAAGTTGAAACTACGGATGTGACAGGACATGAGAGGATACTTCTTTCACAGGCCTGTTTAGAAATCAGCGAGGCTCAAGTTCCAAGCAAACCATTCCAAAATGTGGAATTCTGTGACTTCAGTAGGCATGAACCTGATGGGGAAGCATTTGAAGACAAAGATTTGGAAGGCAGAATTGAAACTGATACCAAGGTTTTGGAGATACTATATGAGTTTCCTAGAGTTTTTAGTTCTGTCATGAAACCTGAGAATATGATTGTACCAATAAAACTAAGCTCTGATTCTGAAATTGTACAACAAAGCATGCAAACATCAGATGGAATATTGAATCCCAGCAGCGGAGGCATCACCACTACTTCTGTTCCTGGAAGTCCAGATGGTGTCTTTGATCAAACTTGCGTAGATTTTGAAGTTGAGAGTGTAGGTGGTATAGCCAATAGTACAGGTTTCATCTTAGATCAAAAAGATACAGATTCCATTCCTGCAACTATGGGTCACATCTCTCTGTCAGAGAGCACAAATGACACTGTTAGTCCAGTAATGATTAGAGAATGTGAGAAGAATGACAGCACTGCTGATGAGTTACATGTAAAGCACGAACCTCCTGATACAGCTGTCCTTGCTCATGAAACACATAGAGATAGTGGATTTAAGAATGTAGGTGACATTACCAATAAAGCATGTATGATGGACACTACAGGTATGTCCTGTAGTGATCATGTAACTGTTGATAGCCCTTATGTAGTTGCAGTTAGAATAGCTGATGAGACCTCTATTAATACACGAAGTTTCTCAAAGTTTGTAGGAATGAGTGCAGATGCAACCCCTCTTCATGTAGCTAGAAGTGGGAATGACACTGAAGATTTCAGCAACCCTTCTGCTTGCTCAGATATTTATGGTGAGAGTATTTCATCTCATTTTACAGAGTCAACAGGAAAGTTGATAGAGAGCTTGTCAGATTGTGCTTCCTCCTTACCTATAAAAAAGATTGCTGGTAGTAATTATAACACTTTTTTGGACTCTGAACTCAGTATGTTAAATGGGACAAAAGTTCTTTCAGACAGTGCCGTGGGCATTGACCTGGGTAGTACTGGTGATACAACAGAAGCATTGCACGAACTAAGAACTGCCGAAGAGTTCAAAACAGAAGAGCAAGATGACTCAGGGAGTATAGAATTTGGTGTATCTTTTCCTGATAGGGAATCATCATCTATGGAAACATCCATCGAACCAAAAGCAACTGAAACTTCTCACACAGAGGGAATTACTGCCATTGAGGAGAGCTGGGAGTCTATGTTTAACGATGATGGTGACTGCCTGGATCCACGTCTTCTACAAGAGGTATGTTTAATTGAAATTGCTTGATGCTTAGTAACCGGCACTTAACGTGCTTCTTCCTTTCTAGTTATCAGGGAATACCAAGAGCAGAGAGAGCATCCAGGAACCTAGATCTGATTACTACAATCATGAAGTTCCTGATATTGACCTCAGTGATTGTGAATTCCCACATGTCATTGAAATTTATGACTTTCCCCAAGAATTTCATACTGAAGACCTTCTACGGGTTTTCTGCAGTTATCAGTGAGTATGCAAATGATTGTGGATGTTAGGGATTAGGAAATAAAATTGTTTTTTTGTGTTGCAGAAAGAAAGGATTTGATATTAAATGGGTGGATGATACACATGCCCTAGGAGTATTCTCCAGTCCAATTACAGGTATTCACCCAGTGGCTTTCAATCTTCCTTTCTGTCTTCTGCTTCCTTTTATTCCTCTTTGCAGCTCGTGATGCGTTGGGTATTAAACACACCATGGTGAAGATTCGTCCCTTGTCACAGGCCACAAGAGCAGCCAAGGCCAAAGCTAGAGCTTATGCTGGTGAGTCTATAATCTCTGGGTTTTTTTCTTGCTCCTTCCTACTCCCTTCCTTTCTTCGATTCAGAGTTCCTCCAGCCAGCAAAGGAGCGTCCTGAGACTTCAGCAGCCCTAGCCAGAAGGTTAGTCATCAGTGCCCTTGGGGTTCGAAGTAAGCAGAGCAAAACCGAACGAGAAGCAGAGCTCAAGAAACTGCAAGAAGCCAGAGGTGAGCTGAAAGGGTGGTGTTCTTCTCTAGGCACAACTGTGGTTAATACTGCTCTTATTTACAGAGAGAAAGCGGTTGGAAGCCAAGCAACGGGAAGACATCTGGGAAGGCAGAGACCAGTCTACAGTTTGAACATCACTCAATGAAAGGGATAATTCCATGAATCAGAAAATGTTTCCATAGCCTTCAGATAAGATGATCCTTCCAGAGCTCTATGTACATGCAGATGTGCATGTTAAAGAGATAAAGTGATCGAGACAAGGACTGACTGGGTATAGAAGGAAGACAGACTCCTGTCTTCACTCCTAAATGCAGTTCTTTGGAATCACCCTACTGTGGTGGGCGTAGTAGGGAGCCATCAGCTAGGAAGAAACGTGGGAGATGTGAATTCCAAGAGTTGCCTGGACAGGGCAAGTCATGTTAGCGTGGGTCACACTTCCAAGATATTTAAAGCAAATACAAAACAGAACAGAGGATTCAAACCGCAAGTATGGGAGATTTAGGCCCTGCAGAGGCAGACCATTCCTTAGTATCTCACAAAGCAGAGTAATACTGGAGGCAGAGTAGGGGGTGGTTGGAGAGCAGTTAGTACAAAGAGGCAGAACAGTGTCTGGTTTACTTGGCATACACAGAATCTGCACTGCCGGTTCCAGAACTGCAAAGTTGGTGAACTACAGGAGATGTGGGTATTTAGACTCCAAAGTTTATACTGAGCTCAGTGCCTGGGACCGCTCCAGCTGCACTGCAGCCAGGGGGGATACCAGCTTCATTCCTCAGAGTAAACCAACCTTGGGAGCTGTGTGCCAGTTCCAGTGTAAGCAGTAATACCATGTTGTAAGAGGGAACATTAAAGCCCATTTTATGACATATATCACTGTGGTGTTTGTTGGTTTTTGTCATTCC